TATTTATGAAAAAAAAAATGCTACCATTATTTTTATCCTGTGGAAGGCAGTGTTGCTTTAAACAGTAGAGACTATATACAGGTACGCACGCATAGGTTGTATTTTCCATTTTATACATGCAAGGATTCTTTAAATAATTCATTACATTTTTTCTTTAACATGATATGCAGTTTTTCACAAAAAGCCCAAATAAACGGCTGTGAGGAATTCTAATAGGATCACCGTATAGCCATGACACTTTATGATTCATGATTTACAAGAAATTAAGAAATAGAGCTGGAGACATTTAGACCAGCCTACAAATTTGTGTGTGTGTGTGTGTGTGTGTGTGTGTGTGTGTGTTTTAATGTTTCCAGGCAAGAACCTTAAACAAAAAGTGTAGCATTAAAAAACTTCCCTTCGTCCTCGAGACCCCCCCAACTCTAGACACTGGATCCCCGGAGACCCACGCTGGGTCGTCGGAGTCTGGAGCCGGGGGCGGCAGGTGAGCGGCTAGGGTCCTGCAGGGGTCTGCGCGGTGCGGGGGAGGTCGCCGAGTCAGTCAGTGCCGAAAGGACCGCGAACTCCAGGGGCCAACAATCACCGGGTACGGAACTCAACGTTTCCGCCAGTTCCTGGATTACTCGAGTAAAAACAAACAAACAACAACAACAACAACAACAAAAATACTAACAGCAATGGGACCGTAATAAATCAACTCGGAGTGGGTACAGGCGGTTCCGGGACAACCCACACTTAGTCTAGGAGCCCGGAGATCCCTCATCCAGCTTTCCCCGGGGCAAGGGGTGAAGCGCTAAGCAAGGCTGATCACTGTCCTCAATCATCACCCAACCCGCGCACAGAAGCCGTGGCCCCACGCTCTCCTATCCCCGCCAGCTCCAGACTCGCCCCGCTGCCAACTCCCGGTGCAGGAGGAACTGGCAGCCGCAGACGTGAGGAAAGCGGCCGCGGCTTCAAACTCCGTAGTGCGCAGGCGCCACACAACGCGCAGGCGCCGCCTAGAAGTGACTTCTCCAAAAAGTGTGTTAGTTCCCGGTCACCTGAGCTCCGGGTGACGCGGCTGCGGTAGCTGCGGATACAAGCCTTCCGCGGGTCCTGCCTGGCGACCCCGACCTCCTCCTGCTGTCTCTCCGCTCCGCCACCCCGAACCCGCCAAGGTCCTGTCCTTTTCCTCCTGTCCTTTGCCAGCGTTGGGCCGGACCGGGCCGAGCCGGGCCGCCCGGGCGCAGTCTTTAACCATGGCGTCCCTCTTCAAGAAGAAAACCGTGGATGGTGAGTTCCAGGCCGGGCTGAAGGGGCCCAGCGGTTTTTTTTTGTTTTTTTTTTTTGGAGACAGAGTTTCGCTGTTGTTGCCCAGGCTGGAGTGCTGGAGTGCAATGGCATGATCTCGGCTCAACGCAACCATCACCTCCCAGATTCAAGCGATTCTTCTACCTCAGCCTACCGAGTAGCTCGGATTACAGGCATGTGCCACCACACCCGGCTAATTTTCTATATAAATTTAGGTTTCTTTTGTGATTCTCCTAGATGTAATAAAGGAACAGAATCGAGAGTTACGAGGTACACAGAGGGCTATAATCAGAGATCGAGCAGCTTTAGAGAAACAAGAAAAACAGCTGGTAAGTAGAACGTTAAATTTCAGTTTAACTTTTTTTATTTTCTTTTGTTTGTTTCTTCTCTTAGGAATTAGAAATTAAGAAAATGGCCAAGATTGGTAATAAGGAAGCTTGCAAAGTTTTAGCCAAACAACTTGTGCATCTACGGAAACAGAAGACGAGAACTTTTGCTGTAAGTTCAAAAGTTACTTCTATGTCTACACAAACAAAAGTGATGAATTCCCAAATGAAGATGGCTGGAGCAATGTCTACTACAGCAAAAGTAAGTGAGAGCTTTTATATTCATAGATTTTTAAGTAACATGAATCTTGTAAATACATTTAAAGACAATGCAGGCAGTTAACAAGAAGATGGATCCACAAAAGACATTACAAACAATGCAGAATTTCCAGAAGGAAAACATGAAAATGGAAATGACTGAAGAAATGAGTAAGTTTAATAAATTATAATGAAATTTATAGAACTGCTTTGCTCCTTCTCCCATATCCCCTAGTCAATGATACACTTGATGACATCTTTGACGGTTCTGATGACGAAGAAGAAAGCCAGGATATTGTGAATCAAGTTCTTGATGAAATTGGAATTGAAATTTCTGGAAAGGTATGAACATCATCTTTTCTTAGTTGGAAATATGCACGTTTGTCTTTTTCATTGTTTAATATAGATGGCCAAAGCTCCATCAGCTGCTCGAAGCTTACCATCTGCCTCTACTTCAAAGGCTACAATCTCAGATGAAGAGATTGAACGGCAACTCAAGGCTTTAGGAGTAGATTAGTCAAAAGAAGTCATACTATTTTGCTTACTTATAATTATGTAGTATAAACCAAGCACAGTGCAGATTTCTTTTACAAAACACATGTATTTTGCAAAAAAAAAAAAAATGAAGACCATGAGTGAACAGTTGTTTCCTAACCCATGGCTATTTAGAATCTTTTGCCAAAGAATGACAATGATGCAAAAATGGGAACAGTTTGGATTTTAATTAGAACTGTTTAGGAGTGATGATGTGTAAAAAGTTGACTTCTCTTTTGCATGGCACAGAGAAATTATATTCCTTACTTCATGTCAGTTTATGTTCTAAATCTTTTTCACTGAATATAAAAATCTTGTTAAATGCCATTAGGCACCAACTTAAAGAGGGTTGTAAAAATATTAAAAGTATATCGTTAATTCTGTATCTGTTGCTTGTCTTTTGTAAGTGATTATGTGTTATGACCATAGGTGGTTACAGCTGCCAAATTATTTTTAAATGGTCAAAAAGAAGAGTGCTATTTAAACATCTGTCTTAAACAAAAACTGTCATAACTTTTCTTTTTTCTTTTTCCATTAGGAGAACATTCTAGTTGGTAAATTTCAAAATGTGCTTGACACCTGCCTTAAATAGCACAGACCTATTGTGCACATCTTTAAATTATTTCAGCTGGCAGAAAAGAATTACATTTAAAACTGAAATCAAGGCCTCAATACAAAGATTATCCTGGCTCTTTTCTATCTCTGTGGGCCTAATTGAAATATGTACTCTTATTTTAGACACGCCTCTGTTAAAACAGACCAGGTTTTCCTGGTCTCAGACCTATGATGACTTGTCCCTTTGATGTCACTACTGTGAATTGAATATAATTAGTAAAAATAGACGATGAATAAATAACACTTTATAGTAAGAAAACAATATATTTTGGCCATCTAAAAATGAGAATTATAATTATATGAATTATAATTTAAACTGTTTAATTTTGTTTAATGTGTATATTGAATCTTCCAAATTGAAGCCATTATTCTCAATTAAGTACTACAACTATGACAATGCTTGACCTACATTTCTAAAATAAAAATTCACATTTTTTGATAAATAAACTACAGTTTTACCAGAAATTACTATCTAAATGTGTATTAGCAGTATTTTTTAAGGTGAAATTGCCTTGGTATCTAATGAATGTGTAGACAGGGAGATAAAATGAAGGATTGCCAGACTAGTTAGAATAGAATTTAGGATTAGGTTAGTTTTGAAAAATGATGTTGTAATATATGGGTTCTAACACATCCTACCATAAAAACTGGAGGAGATATGTGTAACCTGGTTAATTTGGGATGGTGGACATTTTGGGCTAATACTGACAAAATACATCTTAGGACTAGTATACATGTGACACGGATTGCTAGGAGGAATGAAAAACTAAACTGTATAGTTTATATTCCGTAAACCATTTTATAATGTTCAAAGATTAGGTTTTGTTATTGATAGTATTAAATACACAGTTTCTCTTAACAGTGATGGGTGAAAACATTTTACCGGATTATGGAATGTTTACCAGAACATGTTTTGATTCTTGAATGTACATAATAATGCCATCTAACTTATTTACGTTCTTGTTTACATGTGGGAGCTTTTGTTTTCAAAAATTATTTTGTTAAAAAATCTCAATAAAGATTTATTATTGTTGTTCTTTTCTTACCTTTTTTGCTCTTTTTGGTTCCTGCTAAAATTAAAAATTTTATGCATATTTGGTAATTTTTCAAAAGAATGATCTTTATTATTTTCCT